GTCATTTCCTTTACATGACTTTCTCTGTTCATCTACTGGCTCATTAGATCACCCCTGTCCAATTACATATTTGAGCACTTACGCAAGTTTAAATTTTCTATTAGCAACTTTTTAAAAACAAAAGAGAAGTGCAATTAATTTTTATAATATATTTTATTTAACCCAATATATCCAAAATATTTCAACGTGTAATAACAAAATTAATTATTAATATCATTGCAAAGAGTTTATATTCTTTCTTTGGACAGTAATTCTTAGAAATCTGTTGTGTGTTTTACACCTGCAGCACATCTCAGTTAGGATTAGCTGCATTTCAAGTCCTCAGTAGCCACCTGCAGTTAGTGGTTACTGTATATGACGTGCAGTCATGGATGGGTCTCACTGTAAATGGGCTACATTAAAGTGCTCTAAGTTGATAACGAATCACTTGGAGTTCACTAAAGCTGTCAAAAGTAGAAAAGCTTAAGGAACTCCCCCTTCAACCCCTGTAAAGAAAGGGGAGAGAAATCTACTTTATAAGGTTCATATAAATTATATATTACCAAAAAAAAAAGAAAGAAAGAGAGACAGAAAAAGAAAGGGTGGAAAGGAGGGCGACAAGAAGGGAAGGAAGGAAGGAAAATAACGTCAATTGGTTTGTGGGGAGCGGTGAGTGAGTAACCATCGAATGATCCCTACATAGCCAAGACATCTCTTTAAGTTTTGAATGAGTTCTCGAAATCTCCAGGGTGGAAGGGAGCCTCGAGCTTCGCAGAGTCGCACAGCCATCCCCTGACCCGCGGTCTCTCCCTTTGCTGGAAGTCTGGCCAGGCAGAGAGAGTCCCGGCTCGGCCTGAGCTCCCACAGCTGTTCACCTCCCTCAACGGGAATCCCAGTCTTAAGACCCCGGCTCACCCCTCAGCAGCGAGATTCCTTGGCTTTGTTGTAAGACAGCGCCCATAGCCGCTACACAAAGCGTATCCATGGCAACAGCCAATCACAAGGAAGAGACACCGGTTTTTCCCTACAGGTGCTCTAGAAGGACAAACAATCTCGATTCTAAATTGAAACGAACGCAGCATTTCAGGGACTGGATGAGGAGCTTACGGTTTTTTACAGGTAGATTTTAATATTTAAGTAACTTTGGAAAAGAATGTTTAAAAAGTTATGGTTGTCTTTTCAGAATCATCAATATCTTGGAAGAAAAAGAATGTTAAGAAATAACAAAACAATAATTATTAAGTACTTTCTTAATCTCATTAATGGAGCTTTCTTGGTAAGAATCTTCATAATTATACAGTAAAGAAACAAAAAAATAAGCATTGACTTTCTTTTTTTAGGTTCTTGGACTTTTATTCATGGGATTTGGTGCATGGCTCTTATTAGATAGAAATAATTTTTTAACAGCTTTTGGTATGTATCTATTTTTGTTTTTCTCTCAGTGACTTCATAATAAGTAAATTTGTACTTTTCACAGATGAAAATAATCACTTCATAGTACCTATTTCTCAAATTTTGATTGGAATGGGATCTTCTACTGTTCTTTTTTGTCTATTGGGTTATATAGGAATTCACAACGAAATCAGATGGCTCCTAATTGTGGTACGTATTTCATGTCAATAGTTTGAATTTTTTAGTCATCATCTCTATTTTTCTTTTGTTTTAGTATGCAGTATTGATAACATGGACCTTTGCTGTTCAGGTTGTACTTTCAGCATTCATCATCACAAAGAAAGAGGAGGTATGGAAAGTAAATCCTTTTCAATACATCCTGAAATTTTCATTTTTAATACAATTTTCTACAGGTTCAGCAACTATGGCATGACAAAATTGATTTTGTCATTTCTGAGTATGGATCTAAAGATAAGCCTGAAGATATAACCAAGTGGACTATTCTGAATGCCTTACAGAAAACAGTAAGATGAAATTAACTAAAAAATTAGATGTCTTATGGTAAAATTCATATAAGCTTTTTCCTAGTTACAGTGTTGTGGCCAACATAATTACACAGACTGGATAAAGAATAAGAACAAAGAAAATTCAGGACAGGTGCCATGTTCTTGCACAAAGTCAACTTTAAGAAAATGGTTTTGTGATGAGCCACTGAATGCAACTTACCTTGAGGTAAAGATAAATCTAGGCTTCTACAAGTATTTGAACTTGGGATATCATCAGTCTTTCTCCCCAGCCTTCCTTGAGAAGTCCTGCAGAAAGAGGAGGCACTTCTGTCAAAGCCTTGGTGCATAAGATTGGAAAGGGAGCTAAAACACCAGGAGTAAAAGAATAGGCAAAAACTAAAGGGAGTGGACCCCAGCAATGATGAATGTGGTGTTCAAGTAAGTGTAGCAGAAGCAAGAGTAAAGGGTTGTCTGGAGCAACTGCGATTTACAGGTGTGGGATACTGATAACTAGATTTTTTCATCCTAAGAACTGCGAATACTTTGTATAGTTTACATATTAAGCTTATTCTAATCTTAAGATGTATTGTTTCAATTGCATAATTAATTCATAAATAAATGGAACATTACTTTTTTTTTTTAAAAAAAAGCATCTACTCTTTGGGAAATAACCATTTTATGTGGTGATATATACAGTAGTTGCCCCTATCTGCAGTTTCACATTGTGAGAGTTCAACCATTGAAAATATTAAGTGGAAAATTCCAGAAATAAACAATTCATAAGTTTTCAATTGCACACTGTTCTGGGTAGTATGATGAAATCTTGTGTCTTCCTGCCCTGTTCCCTCCTGGGACATGAGTCATCCCTTTGTCCAGTGTATTCATGATGCAGATGCTACCCACCCTTAGTCACTTAGTAGTCATCTTCATTGTAAGATCGACTGTTGAGGTATCACAGTGCCTGTGTTCAAGAACCCTTAATTTACTTAATGATGACCCCAAAGTGTAAGAATAGTGATGCTGGCATATTGTTATAATTGTTCTATTTTATTATTAGTTATTGTTTTAATCTCTTGTTGTGCCTAATTTATAAATTAAACTCTATTATATATATGTTTCTATAGGAAGACATGTAATATATTTAGGGTTTGATACTGTCTGTGTTTTCAGGCCTCCACTGGGGGTATTGCTGGTGGGTAAGTAGGGAAACTACTGTATCCTGATGAATTACAATAGTCTGCAGAAGAGAAAATCTCTTTCTAAAGTGTAACAAATTTCTGATTTTAATTACATGATAACATCTTAGCAATTTTAAAATTAGCAACTGAGGTGTCCTGCTGCCGTAGAAAGCTTTCTGGACTAAAAGTCCAGTTCGCCAATTAGATATTGACTTACTATTTAGACTTTGGTAAATTACTAATCTCTGTTTACCTTTTATTTTTTGTAAAGATTTATGTATAAGATCATTTCCATCTCCATGTCCATCTGAATAACTTCTTTTTCTTAGGGTTGTGAAAATAAAATCAGTGCATGGTATAATGTTAATGTGTTAACCTTAATCGGAATTAACTTTGGACTTTTAACTTCAGAGGTAAGCTTTTGTTCATATGTTAAAATGA